GGCCCTGCAGCTGGTCTGCAACACCACTTACAGACTGCAAATTTGGGCAAGCCACTTCTGAGGTAAAAAGGGCATAATGACGCTTAGCTCCTGGGTCTATTGAGGGGATGATCGAGCGTGTAAAACATACATCAGACTAACAGTTCTAGATGCTAAATAGTACCTATCATCCAAATCATTGAGTGCAGTGGTTCTTAAACCTGCTTCACCTGCATAATTTATACAAGTGCCATTGCCCAGGCCCCACCACAGATCAGTTAAATCAGAATCTTCGAAGGTATCAGACACGGGTGTTTCTAAAGCTCCTCCGCGCCCATTCTCTCCTCTGGGAATTCATGTGTAGCCAGGAATGAAAAGGTCTTAGTACAAGCCAGCAGTTTTACAGAAGCTAGGGATAGCAACGGGCTGAAGGTAACAGTCCCATGAGCTGGTTGAGGCCCCAGGTTCTCCGGCAAAGAGATCTCTCTCAGTTGGGGAGGCTTGCCCCACCCTTTATTATTATGCCTAACACATAAGAAATGCGCAGGAATCAAACGCAAACTGGTGAACCAACTAGAGGGCCGCGGGGGCAGAAGTGTCCGGCGGGGATCCGGACAGCGCATCCGGAAGCGCCATGGGCCAACGCTCGCAGGAACCTGAACCCCTGGGCCAGCGCCGCCTTTGCTCGCAGAGGCCTCTAGCATCTGTACTGTCGAAGCCCTCTGAGCTTCAGGGCAGACTGAAGAGCCTTACACACCAGACACTTGGACGCGATCGCGCCAGAAATCCCCGGGAATTCAGTCTTGGCTCCGACTCCAAAACAAATGATTCCTCACCAGCCAGATCTCCATCATTGGCGTTAGTCTCTGGTCACCTGACTTGTTCAAGCCAATGAGAGGGGGCCGAATTAGTACTTCCGCTTTCCGTGCTGTTTAACGAGCCACTATGCCCGTCCCTCGGATACTCTGATTGGCCAGCCTCTCTCAGCTCGTCAGTTTATTGGCCAGCGCCGCTAGGCCGCTATCGAGCAGGGTCCGAGGGCTGTGTCAGAAGGCTGGGCAGCCATGGCGTCCTATTTCGATGAACACGACTGCGAGCCGTCGGACCCTGAGCAGGAGACGCGAACCAACATGCTGCTGGAGCTCGCAAGGTGGGTGCGCGGGGCTTGGGGATAGGGTCCAACCTTTGTTCTGACTTTACATCCCCTTCCCCAGGTCACTTTTCAATAGGATGGACTTTGAAGACTTGGGGTTGGTAGTAGATTGGGACCACCACCTGCCTCCACCAGCTGCCAAGACTGTGGTTGAGAACCTCCCCAGGACAGTCATCAGAGGCTCTCAGGCTGGTGAGGACACTGATTCTTTCTGCTATTTGGGCGGCTAAGCAAGGTACTGCTTCTCTTCTTCTAGCTCTCACCGTGCCCTGGGCCCAGTACTCAAGCTTCTTTCTGTTCATGGACTGCTGGGGGATGGAAGAAGAGTGGCAGTTGGGAGCAGGGGAGGGTGGTTATCAGCTTATGAAGATCAGACCAAGGCTAGAACACTACTCTACTTTTCTCAGACAAATTCCTGTCCCTTGTGCCGCTATGAGCTGCCCACTGATGACGACACTTATGAGGAGCACAGACGAGATAAGGTAGGGGCTGATGCTTAAGTGGAGGGGTCGTAGGCCCCTGCCCAGCATGCCTTCTTTCCTTCAGGCTCGAAAACAGCAGCAGCAACACCGACTGGAGAACCTCCATGGAGCCATGTACACGTGAGGAGGTTGGGGCTGAGTGCTGGCCCTCTGCGTCTTCCTTATTAACCTTGAATCCTCATTAAAGGTTTCTTTACCCACCCTGAGGCTGTATTGATCACAGACCTGGCCAGGGGCTCTGCATCCTCCATCAGGTCTCTACTTCTGTTGGGGAAGGTGATCCTAAATCGCAGAAGGCACCAGGCTGCGGTTTTCCTCCCTGCTGGCCCATCTGGACTCATGGCAGTGGTAAAGAACTGG